TCCCTGTGACACTGGGGAAGGCAGAGTGACCTGCTCACAGGCCCCTGGCCCTGCCAGCACCCACCGAGGGCCTGGCCCACGCTTCCCCGGGGGTGGCCCAGCTTCTGCAGGGACTGTTTGGGGAGCTTGGCCCTGTGCCCCCAGAGGCTGCTGTTGCTGCCTGGGCGCCCCCACCTAGGATGCAGCCTGGTATGTACGTCACCTGCTGGTACATAGGGCACAGCTCCCACAGGAGCCCAAGGGGTACACCCAAGGGCAGGGTGGGAGGAGACACGGGGAAACGTGTCAGAGGAAAAGGGGCCAGTCTCAGCTCTGCAGGCTGACAGGTGCGGAGCCCCAAAGGGAAGCCCTCTCCCCAGAGCCTTGAGGTCACACAACCCGAGCCCAAGTGCTGCAGCTGGGGGCACCTCTCCCGAGGCAGCGTGCCCCAGAGCACCCACAGTGGACCGGTGTTGGGGACGCCTCAGGCCGCCACTCTCAGCTCAGATCAGACTGAAAAGCACGGCACTCTCCTGCCCTCGGGAGCTGCCCCGTGCCGGCCACTGGTCTGGGAACAGGGGATCGGGCTGGAGCAGGGAGCTCCACAGAGCCCCGGGGCCCCTAGCAGTAAGAGGCTCACATCCCAGGGTGAGCCACATGGCCCACACAGGATGCCTCTGTCAGGGGGGCACAGCTGAGTGTCACCTGAACCCTGCAGGCTGCAGAGGCTTCAGAGGGCAAAGGGTCCCAGCCCCATCCCCACTCCTCCCGGCTGGCCCAGGACACTGGAGGGGGAACCCACCCCCTCAAGTGGAAGGAGACCTCTCCACCAGGGCCCAAGCTGGCCCCTCAGGGAAAATGGACCAGCCCCACACTGGCCCCTGGCTGCATGTCCATCCGCTGGGTGAGCCCAGGGGAGGGGGCAGCACAGGCTATCTCTGGGGTCAGCCCAGCCCTGAGGAGGGTGTGGGGGCGGCGCCAGGGCCCAGGTGGCGGGAGGGGCGGGGCACAGCCAGGGCTCTGCCTGGCGGACTCCCGGAACATCACTTGGCCCTCGCTCTCACTCGCGGTCGCCTGGCCGTTGTCATTGTCCCTCCGCTGTCACCTTTTCAAGGTAGGTCCGATGAACAGGCGCCCGGGGCTAGGTCGGCCCTGTGGCTTCCTCCTGTGCCCTCCAGCCCCAGGCTGGCTGCTTCAGAAGCCCCTGACCCCATGGAGGAGTGGGACGTGCCACAGATGAAGAAAGAGGTGGAGAGCCTCAAGTACCAGCTGGCCTTCCAGCGGGAGATGGCGTCCAAGACCATCCCCGAGTGAGTGCCCCACCTGCCTGATTTGCCTCTCACCACCACTCACCTGCCACCCGCCCACCCGCAGGCTGCTGAAGTGGATCGAGGACGGGATCCCCAAGGACCCCTTCCTGAACCCCGACCTGATGAAGAACAACCCATGGGTGGAAAAGGGCAAATGCACCATCCTGTGAGCCCCGCACCCGGCCCCTCTCACACCATCCTGTGAGACCACGCCCGGCCCCACTCCCACCATCTTGTAAGACTGTGCCCAGCCCCACTCACTCCATCCTGTGAGTCCCACTCCCAGCCCCACTCCCACCATCCTGTGAGCCCATGCCCGGCCCCACTCACACCAACCTGTGAGCCCCACTCCCGGCCCCACTCACTCCATCTTGTAAGACTATGCCCAGCCCCATTCACTCCATCCTGTGAGTCCCACTCCCAGCCCCACTCCCACCATCCTGTGAGCCCCACTTCCAGCCCCACTCCCACCATCCTGTGAGCCCCACTCCCAGCCCCACTCCCACCATCCTGTGAGCCCCACTCCCGGCCCCACTCACTCCATCCTGTGAGCCCCACTCCCAGCCCCACTCACACCAACCTGTGAGCCCCACTCCCGGCCCCACTCACAACATCTTGTAAGACTGTGCCCGGCCCCATTCACTCCATCCTGTGAGACCACGCCCGGCCCCACTCACTCTATCCTGTGAGACCACGCCTGGCCCCACTCCCACCATCCTGTGAGCCCCACTCCTGGCCCCACTCACACCATCCTATGAGCCCACGCCCGGCCCCACTCCCACCATCCTGTGAACCCCACTCCACTCGCACGTGATTACAGTCTGTAAAGGTGTGACTTTATAAAGACATCTCCAGCTTCCTGTCTCTGCACTCTGCGGGA